GGCGCGGAAGGCATGGCCCTGGTGGCCAGGCATGGAGGAGAAAACCCACAGGGCGCCGAGCAGATGTCCTTGGAATGAGAACGTGGCAGGAAGGCACGCGGGAGGGCTCAGGCCTCTCTGTCCAAGGCAGAAGCAGGTGCGGAGGTTGGGGGCCCAGGTGGGGTCGCCAGGACAGGGACCCGGCAGGGGGTGGTCCTGGGGTAGCGTGTGAGGGAGGTGGGCTGTGGAGAAGCGCAGGCTCCCTCCCACCCGGAGGCCCCTACTGGCCCCCTTTGTCTTAGGACCTCTTGGAAGTGGCACTGTCTCCTGAGGAGGACACGCGACATCCCCCAGGACCCCGGGCGGGACGGCGGCGAGGAGACCAGGCCCGCAACAGGCCTCACCCTGCTCTGCCCCAGAGCCCGCCTGGCCCCAGCCCACGCCCTGGGCCCTCCGGGAGCTTTCCTGGGACCGAGCCTGGGCGCCGCCCGCGCTGCAGGGGAGGTCGACTGGGTCCACCTCCGCGCGCCCCGATGCGCAAGTGGCCCGTTACGTTTAAATTAAAGAAACGGTTGGAAGGCGTTAATTCGACGCGCGCGGGGCCCCGCGGGTAGAGGCCGCCTGCCCAGGTCCCCAGCAGAGTAGGTTCGGGCCTTCCCGTCCGGGCCAAGGGCGCGGCTTAGGCCCCCGCCGTCCCCAGGGACAGTGCGACCCCCAGCACCGGGCCGGGCGGGGAGCGGCGGCAGGCGGGGAGGGGATCGGAGGGCCAGGCGGGGGGCAGGAATGCAGGTGGGAGGGGACGCGCGGGGCGGGGGGCGGACGGGGCGTTCCGAGCGGGGAGGGGCGCGAGCCGGGGCCGGGGAGTCCAGGGCCGGGCGTGGGGCTCCGGGCCGCGGCGCCTGCGAGTGGGGAGGGAAGGGAGCCGGGCGGGCGGGGGGCGTGGCCGGGGCGAGCGGGGCTGGCCGGGGGCGTGGCCTGAGGGCGGACGCGCGTCCGGGGGCGGGGCCCTGCCGCCGGGGGCGGGGCCGGGGCGGGGCCGGGCGCTGTCCGGTGCTGAAGCTCGGCCCGGCGTCGCCGCAAGAGCGCGAGAGGCGCGGCGGGAGGAGCCGGCGGCGCGCGCCTCCCTGGGCCCGGACTCGGCCGCCTCCCGCCGCCTCCCGCGCGGCCATGGACTGAGCGCCGCCGGCCAGGCCGCGGGGATGGGGCCGCCGCTCCCGCTGCTGCTGCTGCTACTGCTGCTGCTGCCGCCACGCGTCCTGCCTGCCGCCCCTTCGTCCGTCCCCCGCGGCCGGCAGCTCCCGGGGCGTCTGGGTGAGTGGGGGGCGCCGGGGGAGGGGCGCCTCGCTGACCGCGTCTCTTCTCTGTTTCCCCGCAGGCTGCCTGCTCGAGGAGGGCCTCTGCGGAGCGTCCGAGGCCTGTGTGAACGGTGAGTGTGGGGTCCTGGCTGCTGCGCCCTGGTCGTTCTGTCTTATCTCCTTCCCTTCTCACAGATGGAGTGTTTGGAAGGTGCCAGAAGGTTCCGGCAATGGACTTTTACCGCTACGAGGTGTCGCCCGTGGCCCTGCAGCGCCTGCGCGTGGCGTTGCAGAAGCTTTCCGGCACAGGTAGGGCGGGCGTGGGCCGAGGCTCGGCGGCTGATGACATAATTTTTGCAATTTTTGTCCACAGGTTTCACGTGGCAGGATGACTATACTCAGTATGTGATGGACCAGGAACTTGCAGACCTCCCGAAAACCTACCTGAGGCGTCCTGAAGCATCCAGCCCAGCCAGGTAAGTGTGGACGTGGCTTGTTGCTCCTTGCTCGGTTGATGTCTGGTTTCTTTTGCTTTTTCAGGCCCTCAAAACACAGCGTTGGCAGCGAGAGGAGGTACAGTCGGGAGGGCGGTGCTGCCCTGGCCAACGCCCTCCGACGCCACCTGCCCTTCCTGGAGGCCCTGTCCCAGGCCCCAGCCTCAGACGTGCTCGCCAGGACCCATACGGCGCAGGACAGACCCCCCGCTGAGGTGACCCTTCCACTTCCTCCCCGGGCCGGGGTCTCTTGCTCTGTTTTGCTCTCCTTTCCTTCAGGGTGATGACCGCTTCTCCGAGAGCATCCTGACCTATGTGGCCCACACGTCTGCGCTGACCTACCCTCCCGGGTCCCGGACCCAGCTCCGCGAGGACCTCCTGCCGCGGACCCTCGGCCAGCTCCAGCCAGATGAGCTCAGCCCTAAGGTGGACAGTGGTGTGGACAGACACCATCTGATGGCGGCCCTCAGTGCCTATGCTGCCCAGAGGCCCCCAGCTCCCCCCGGGGAGGGCAGCCTGGAGCCACAGTACCTTCTGCGTGCACCCTCAAGAATGCCCAGGCCTTTGCTGGCACCAGCCGCCCCCCAGAAGTGGCCTTCACCTCTGGGAGATTCCGAAGACCCCTCCAGCACAGGCGATGGTGAGCCAGCCCCGCTTGGTGTTTCTTGTTTGCAACGTCCTTGTGTTTGTGTGTGTGCCCCTAGGAGCACGGATTCATACCCTCCTGAAGGACCTGCAGAGGCAGCCGGCTGAGGTGAGGGGCCTGAGTGGCCTGGAGCTGGACGGCATGGCTGAGCTGATGGCTGGCCTGATGCAAGGCGTGGACCATGGAGTAGCTCGAGGCAGCCCTGGGAGAGCGGCCCTGGGAGAGTCTGGAGAACAGGCGGATGGCCCCAAGGCCACCCTCCGTGGAGACAGCTTTCCAGGTGACTGCAGCGCCATGGGTGCCCACACCCAGGAGGGTCTTGGTAACACTGGTGTCTTTTACAGATGACGGAGTGCAGGACGACGATGATAGACTTTACCAAGAGGTAAGATGACGTCTCTGGTGTTTGTTTCATGTAGACGTCCCTCACGGAATGTCCTCTCTGTCAGGTCCATCGTCTGAGTGCCACACTCGGGGGCCTCCTGCAGGACCACGGGTCTCGACTCTTACCTGGAGCCCTCCCCTTTGCAAGGCCCCTCGACATGGAGAGGAAGAAGTCCGAGCACCCTGAGTCTTCCCTGTCTTCAGAAGAGGAGACTGCCGGAGTGGAGAACGTCAAGAGCCAGACGTATTCCAAAGATCTGCTGGGGCAGCAGCCGCATTCGGAGCCCGGGGCCGCTGCGTTTGGGGAGCTCCAAAACCAGATGCCTGGGCCCTCGAAGGAGGAGCAGAGCCTTCCAGCGGGTGCTCAGGAGGCCCTCAGCGACGGCCTGCAATTGGAGGTCCAGCCTTCCGAGGAAGAGGCGCGGGGCTACATCGTGACAGACAGAGAGTGAGTAGCAGCCCTGGCTAAGCTCCTGTGTGTGACTGCTCCCCATCCCTGCTGTCATCCGCAGCCCCCTGCGCCCCGAGGAAGGAAGGCGGCTGGTGGAGGACGTCGCCCGCCTCCTGCAGGTGCCCAGCAGTGCGTTCGCTGACGTGGAGTAAGTACGGGGCCCTGGGGTTTCTGTTTGGCGTTATGAACTTATTTTAAATTATCCCTTCCAGGGTTCTCGGACCAGCAGTGACCTTCAAAGTGAGCGCCAATGTCCAAAACGTGACCACTGAGGATGTGGAGAAGGCCACAGGTGAGGCTGTTTCCACACACACGTACACGCACTCGCTCACTCCTTCACGCCTTGTCTCTGGCAGCTTTCGCCACAGGCAGAGCTGCGTGGTCACGGTGGACTGCCCGACCCACAAAGCCTCCGACACTCACTCTCCAGCCCGTTACAGAAACCTTTTCTCAAGATTGTAGAACAGCAGTTCTGCAAACGGGGCCCCTGAGCACCAGCTGGAGGTCGTTAAAAACGCAGACTCTTGGGCCCCACCCCAGAGGTTCAGAACATGTCCTGGAGGCAAGGCCAGCAAGCCATTGGGAGCAGCCCCCAGGGACCTCAATGGCACTGGAGCCGAGTACCACTCACAGCTGCAGTCCAAGAGCTCCTGAAGACAAACCCCTGCCCCCTGCCAGCTGGGAGCTCCTCCACAGTAGACACTCAGCAAATGCCTGCTGGCCGGAGCAGCGGCAGGGAAGGTAGACGACTGCAAGGCATTGGAAACGGCCCCTCTGCATCAGGAGACACCCTGGGTGCAGGAGGAGGCTTCGCTGAAAAGCATTGCAACAGCATTATCACATACGTGGAAATAAGAATTGCATCTCAACCCTTCCCTTGCCCTCCACCCATCTAACATGCCTCAGCCCTCCTGTGGCCATAGTAACCTGAACAGTAACTACAGCAGCAGGCTGCTTAGGTGCCAGGTGTAAGAAGAGAAATTTCATGAAAACAGGAAAATATAGCCTGCTTTTCTCCCCAGCTCTAACCTTTCAACCTATAACTACTCCCTACTGTAATTTTTGTGGGATTTGCTGATATTGAAGGAAGATGATTGAAAATCTGCTTAAGATTTCGTCTTTATTTCCCGCTTGACAGGCCTAGGGCCCCACTGAGGAAGTGTTTCTCTCTGCAGAGCCCTCAGCCACCCCATATGTCCCAGGGATGTGCTCAAGTCACGAGGACCAGTCCTTTGTGTCACATCCTGAGGTCCAGAGTCACCTGCCAGCCTTGCCGTCTGCTTGGCATTATTAATTTTCCCATAAAGTATACAATCTGGGTAAGGATGTATTCGTAAGGGACTTCACCAGGTGAGAGTCACCACAACTCAGGTGTCAGGTGTGTGTTTTCTAAAGCCGATCTTAGCGTTAACGTTCTCCTGTAGGGAAAACTACTTTCTGTCTCTCTACAGTGCCTGGTTTTGGAATTTCTCCACGGTGTTTTGTAAATGTCTTGTGACACCAGCTGAAAAGGCTGTGTTCCTTTGAGCACTCAGAGCCCTTCCATACTGAGGAGTTGGGAGGTGGTTGAAGGAAAGGAAGCAGCACAGCTTAGAGCACATTCTGTGGCAAAACTGCCAGAGAGAGCCTGGGGTAGCCATGCTGCAGGTCAGTGTGCCTGTCGGCCCTGGCCCTGAGCCTGGCAGCCCATATTTAGAGCCTCATTTCATCCTGGAGCCAGAAGGGTGGCTGTTTGCAGAGAAGGCCTTGAATGGAGGGGACTCATCCACCTCATGGAAGGTGCCATCCCAGGCTGGTGGTTGGGAACGGAGAGGGAGGCAGAGGGGGCACACCATCTTGCTGACGGAGTCTTATTTTTTGTGATGCCTCCGAGCCTCAAGACCCCCAAGCTCACAGCCATTCCTTGCTAGAGAAACAAAGCAGCATATTATGTGATTTTCAGAGGAAATAAATGGAAACATACAACGTCATGTCAGAGGGACGTGGGACACATAGGTAAACTGAGGCATGGAAAGAAAGCCCGTCCCTGTGTGAGGTTAGAGAGCCAGGGCAGGATCTTTCCCTGAACGAAACTCTTTGCATGCATTCCTGCCCATCCACCTCTTCCCTTTTAAAAACATTTTCTTCAAGAATTGAATGGCCACATAATTTCTTATTCTAAAATAAGACAGAAAGACAGTGCCATTCCCATGCTCTGGGGTAATTTCCATTTTAAATACGCAATTTCTCCTCTTTTAATAGAAGTCAGATTTCTTTTATCTGTAATTAAATCCAGAATATGGTTTTTTTTAAGGTCCTCGTGGAGTTTTGACTTTACTGTTCTGAAAATGAATAAGAGTTCTGAGCGTCAGTTTAGTGAACAACTCAACTCATTATCCGCTGGTTGTGAAATACAAAACCTTGGTCTGACCCGTGGGGGCCGTGTGGTGGTGGCAGCCCCTGCCCTCCCCCCGGGTCTGATGGCTCCATCTGCCCCGCCAGCCACTGTCTTTCTGGCCGCAGCCCGTTAGCCCAGGGCCCTTTCAGCACTGACCTGAGACTTGGCTCTGACTTGGTCAGATGACCATGTGAACACAGCTGCTTCTGGAGGCCCATATTCCGCAAACCATGCCCCTGCTCACTGCAGGATTCTGCACGTTGCATTTTGGAGTAAGTCTTCGGTAGACCTTACAGGACTCCCCCATGATCTTATGTCCTTGGTTTTCATGAAGGGTGCGAGGTAAGAAACTCATTGAGAAAACTCACCTGAAGCTGCTGAGGAGGCTCCGCCAAGTCTCTCAGCCAGGACACGCCTGAGTGCATCTTGGGGCCCATGACCAGGAGAGACGTTGGTGTTCCTGGTGAACTGCATGGTTCCTGCCACCAGACAGTCAGAGCCACTGCCATGTCAGGCGTTTCTCTCGTCCCGAGTCGGCAATCTCACTCCCAGATTTTGTGCTCACCTGCTTAGCTTCTCTCACCCAGAAGTATGCCAGATTACAGTCAATTACCAGATGCGCAGCACCATCTTTCTGCCTTTCTTCCCCTGGATTACTTGTTTCTCAGCCTTGGTCTTTATTAAGCTGAGTGTTTATGCCTGCGCTGCCTGCAGCCCCTTTGGAAGCAGGTGAAGCATCCATCATCCATAAAATTGGCCACTCTGTGCCCCATCCCCAGGAGGCCCTGGCACTCCTTTCCCCAGGGACACCCGACAGCCCAGCAGTCATCACAGAGCCACGCTGTGACTTGGAGGAGAATGGGGTTGAGCCAGGAGTCAGTTCTGTTGCGGGGAGGGTGACCCTTTCTCTTCCCTCCCCTGCAAGTAGAAAATGTCCCCCCCACCAGTCAGCTTCTGGAAATCACTGGCACAGGGGGGGCTTTGGTGAGTGGGAGATGACAGAGGCCCTGAGGAGAAGAAAAAGGAGCATCTGGGGAGGAAGGAGTCCTTGGCGTCCCTCAGACACAGTGTGTAGATGGCTCTCTTTTTAGCAGCCAGATTCCAGGAAACAGCTGGACAGGAAACCATGGGGCAGTGTCCGGCGTGACCAGTGTGTCCAAGCAACCTCACAGCGCTGGGCTCCCCAGGCTCCCCCGGCTCCCCCATGGCTGTGACCCCAGTCTCTGGCCCCACAGCTCCCTCATGCACCTCCCATGCTCTCCCGGGGGCTGTGGCTGTCCTGGGCATCTCGTCTTGGTCGTCTGGGTAACAGGTCCTGAGAGACGTCCCCAGGAGAATGCTGTGCATGTCCCGGGCTCTCCAGCTGCTTCTGAGCCCTGGACTTGGACACCCAGCACATGTTCAGGTTGCCAGAGTCAATGCGGTTAAACCCCAACTTGCTCGGGATGCCTGTTTGTTAGATGAACTATGTGGAATTCACCCCAGGTTTCTCTGTCCTCGTATGTGGGAAGGTTTGTACTTAGAGGCTGAGACCTCGTCGCCTCTAGCAGCAGGCACAGGCCCCTGCATGGCCACATTCTGCTGAGATGGTCCCTGCTGGTGGAATTGTGGTATCTCACTGAGCATGTGTGTTGTCTTGCTGTATGAGCCCGTGTCTCACTGTGTGTGTGAGTGATTGTATGTAGTGTGTGTCTCTCACTGAGTGTGTCTCACTTTCTGAGCACATACATATGTGTGTAAGTGTGTAGAATGGTCATTAGCTAATTGGTATTAGGTTTTGTCGTGGTTGCCTTCTGGAAACTCTGTAGGGCACCCCATTCCCTGACCTGCTGTGTCCAGAATGGGTGGGTTCTTGGTCTCACTGACTTCAAGAATAAAGCCACGGACCCTTGCAGTGAGTGTTACAGTTCTTAAAGGCGGTGTGTC